GGGCACGAATCTCGGAGGGGTGCGGGCTGCAGGCGGCAGAGGGAAGCCAAAGAGGGGCGGCTTTTCCAGGCCGTCCACCCCCAGGCGAGCTGGTCCTCACCCTTCGATCGGCTCGAGTCCCTCGGACAGTTGCCCACTCACAGCGTGCAAAGGGGTCGCACTCCCTGTGGGTTCTCCGCCCTCAGAAGCGGCGCTGCGCAGGAAAGTCACCTCCACTACGGGCCGGGAGTAGGGAGGGGAGCACAGTGACAGGGTTGGGGAACAGCCGAGGAGGAGTGGGGGTCGCGGAGATAGGGGTGGGGACGGCCGCGGAGAGGGCGGTGGGAGTGGGGTGGGGCCGGGGAGGGCCGGGGGCGGGGCTGCGGGGCGGGGTGCGCCACAGCGCCCCCTAGCTGCGCGCTCCCCACGGTGCCCTGAGGCCGCTGGTGGCTCTGGCTCGGCAGCCCCTTTGTGTGCGACGCGCTGGTCCCGAGGAGCGCGGCACGGGCACAGCGGAGGCCTCCCAGGGTCCCACCGCTTCTGTCCCAGCCAGGCCGTGCTCTCCTCCTTCTCCTTCTCCGCTCCTCCTTTCTCCGGTCCCCGGCCTCTGGTTCCGAACAGCAGCCATTGGGCCTTGACGAGCCCGCGTCCGGCCGCGCTCCCTACCCCGCCCGGCCCGGGACGCTCGCCCCCCTCCCGCCCTGTCCCTTCTGGATCCCCGCCCCACCCCCCCACCCCCCACATCCCGGGCCTCCAAGGTGGAGAAAATAAACTACAAGCAGAACAACTCAGAATCTCCAATAAAACGCCCAGTACCTAGAGCCCGAGCGCGTGTGCCGGGCTGCGAGGGGCGCGGGAGGCGGGGATGGGGGGGCGGGCGGGGGGGACAATGAGCGCATGAAGTTACCTGCCCGGCGGCGGCGGCAGCGGCGGCGGCGGGACCAAGAGGCGGCGGTGGAGCAGGCTGCGCGCTCGGCGCCGACGGGTGCGCGCCGCGGCTTGGGGGAGAGTTGAGCGCTTTTCCCCCCTCTTTTTTTTTTTTTTCCTCTTCTTCTTAAACAAACCACAAACGGATGTGAGGGAAGGAAGGTGTTTCTTTTACTCCTGAGCCCAGACACCTCACTCTGTTCCGTCTAAGCTTGTTTTGCTGAACACTTTTTTTTAAAAAAGGAAAAAGAAAAGGAGTTGCTTGATGTGAGAGTGAAATGGACGTAAGATTTTATCCACCTCCAGCCCAGCCCGCCGCTGCGCCCGACGCTCCCTGTCTGGGACCTTCTCCCTGCCTGGACCCCTACTATTGCAACAAGGTGAACGCTCTGCTTTTGTTTCCACCGTGTTCTTGCTGAATGTTTACTATTATTTCATTCGCAGTTTGACGGTGAGAACATGTATATGAGCATGACAGAGCCGAGCCAGGACTATGTGCCAGCCAGCCAGGTGGGTTAATTAATCTTCTCTGCCTTGTTTCATTTGCAACAATGTCACTTTTGTCTTTTCACAGTCCTACCCTGGTCCAAGCCTGGAAAGTGAAGACTTCAACATTCCACCAATTACTCCTCCTTCCCTCCCAGACCACTCGCTGGTGCACCTGAATGAAGTTGAGTCTGGTTACCATTCTCTGTGTCACCCCATGAACCATAATGGCCTGCTACCATTTCATCCACAAAACATGGACCTCCCTGAAATCACAGTCTCCAATATGCTGGGCCAGGATGGAACACTGCTTTCTAATTCCATTTCTGTGGTAAGAATCTGCTTACCTGTTTGTGGTGGGGGTATTTATTTATTTATTTATTTATTTATTGTAGATGCCAGATATACGAAACCCAGAAGGAACTCAGTACAGTTCCCATCCTCAGATGGCAGCCATGAGACCAAGGGGCCAGCCTGCAGACATCAGGCAGCAGCCAGGAATGATGCCACATGGCCAGCTGACTACCATTAACCAGTCACAGCTAAGTGCTCAACTTGGTTTGAATATGGGAGGAAGCAATGTTCCCCACAACTCACCATCTCCACCTGGAAGCAAGTCTGCAACTCCTTCACCATCCAGTTCAGTGCATGAAGATGAAGGCGATGATACCTCTAAGGTATGAATAAGTTATTTTTAGGACCTATGGGACCCCTATAATTCTATTTTGATTTCTCTTTCAGATCAATGGTGGAGAGAAGCGGCCTGCCTCTGATATGGGGAAAAAACCAAAAACTCCCAAAAAGAAGAAGAAGAAGGATCCCAATGAGCCCCAGAAGCCTGTGTCTGCCTATGCGTTATTCTTTCGTGATACTCAGGCCGCCATCAAGGGCCAAAATCCAAACGCTACCTTTGGCGAAGTCTCTAAAATTGTGGCTTCAATGTGGGACGGTTTAGGAGAAGAGCAAAAACAGGTAAGGGATTCCCAGTGGAATGGGAATCTACATTCTAATTTAAGACTCTTTGCTGTTGTTGCAGGTCTATAAAAAGAAAACCGAGGCTGCGAAGAAGGAGTACCTGAAGCAACTCGCAGCATACAGAGCCAGCCTTGTATCCAAGGTAACGTGCAGTTGTGTGATATTGTGAAGGATCTCCCAACTCTGCTCATTTATTTCCTCAACAGAGCTACAGTGAACCTGTTGACGTGAAGACATCTCAACCTCCTCAGCTGATCAATTCGAAGCCGTCGGTGTTCCATGGGCCCAGCCAGGCCCACTCGGCCCTGTACCTAAGTTCCCACTATCACCAACAACCGGGAATGAATCCTCACCTAACTGCCATGCATCCTAGTCTCCCCAGGAACATAGCCCCCAAGCCGAATAACCAAATGCCAGTGACTGTCTCTATAGCAAACATGGCTGTGTCCCCTCCTCCTCCCCTCCAGATCAGCCCGCCTCTTCACCAGCATCTCAACATGCAGCAGCACCAGCCGCTCACCATGCAGCAGCCCCTTGGGAACCAGCTCCCCATGCAGGTCCAGTCTGCCTTACACTCACCCACCATGCAGCAAGTAAGTGCAATGGCTCTGGACTTAGAGTGTGCATCCTTATTTGCGGACTTGCTTTCCCTTTCAGGGATTTACTCTTCAACCCGACTATCAGACTATTATCAATCCTACATCTACAGCTGCACAAGTTGTCACCCAGGCAATGGAGTATGTGCGTTCGGGGTGCAGAAATCCTCCCCCACAACCGGTGGACTGGAATAACGACTACTGCAGTAGTGGGTAAGCGGCCGGTCATCGCCACCTGGTGGTGGAACAAGGAACTGTCTTTTTTCTCTTCCTACAGGGGCATGCAGAGGGACAAAGCACTGTACCTTACTTGAGAATCTGAACACCTCTTCTTTCCACTGAGGAATTCAGGGAAGTGTTTTCACCATGGATTGCTTTGTACAGTCAAGGCAGTTCTCCATTTTATTAGAAAATACAAGTTGCTAAGCACTTAGGACCATTTGAGCTTGTGGGTCACCCACTCTGGAAGAAATAGTCATGCTTCTTTATTATTTTTTTAATCCTTTATGGACATTGTTTTTCTTCTTCCCTGAAGGAAATTTGGACCATTCAGATTTTATGTTGGTTTTTTGCTGTGAAGTGCTGCGCTCTAGTAACTGCCTTAGCAACTGTAGATGTCTCGGATAAAAGTCCTGGATTTTCCATTGGTTTTCATAATGGGTGTTTATATGAAACTACTAAAGACTTTTTAAATGGCTTGATGTAGCAGTCATAGCAAGTTTGTAAATAGCATCTATGTTACACTCTCCTAGAGTATAAAATGTGAATGTTTTTGTAGCTAAATTGTAATTGAAACTGGCTCATTCCAGTTTATTGATTTCACAATAGGGGTTAAATTGGCAAACATTCATATTTTTACTTCATTTTTAAAACAACTGACTGATAGTTCTATATTTTCAAAATATTTGAAAATAAAAAGTATTCCCAAGTGATTTTAATTTAAAAACAAATTGGCTTTGTCTCATTGATCAGACAAAAAGAAACTAGTATTAAGGGAAGCGCAAACACATTTATTTTGTACTGCAGAAAAATTGCTTTTTTGTATCACTTTTTGTGTAATGGTTAGTAAATGTCATTTAAGTCCTTTTATGTATAAAACTGCCAAATGCTTACCTGGTATTTTATTAGATGCAGAAACAGATTGGAAACAGCTAAATTACAACTTTTACATATGGCTCTGTCTTATTGTTTCTTCATACTGTGTCTGTATTTAATCTTTTTTTATGGAACCTGTTGCGCCTATTTATGAAATAATAAATATAGGTGTTTGTAAGTAAATTTGTTAGTATTTGAAAGAGGTTTCTTTGATGTTTTAACTTTTGCTGGCAAAAAAAAATTCACGCTTGGTGTGAATACTTTATTATTTAGTTTTTACAGTAACATGAATAAAGCCAAACCTGCTTTTCATTTAGCAGCAAATTAAAGTAACCAGTCCTTATTTCTGCATTTCTTTGGTTGATGCAAACAAAAAACTATTATATTTAAGAACTTTATTTCTTCATACGACATAACAGAATTGCCCTCCAAGTCACACAAGCTCCAAGACTAAACAAACAGACAGGTCCTCTGTCTTAAAAAGGTTACTTCTTGGTTCTCAGCTGGTTCTAGTCAATTCTGAACCACCACCCCCCGCCCCCCGCAAAAAAGTAAAAGTCAAACCAAACTTCCTCAAGCTGCATGCTTTTCACAAAATCCAGAAAGCATTTAAGAATTGAACTAGGGGCTGGAAGAAGTGAAAGGGAAGCATCTAAAAATGAAAGGTGAGTAACCAGATAGCAAAAGAAAAGGGAAAGCCATCCAAATTTGAAAGCTGTTGATAGAAATTGAGATTCTTGCTGTCTTTTGTGCCTCTACAAGCTACTACTCATTCCAGAATTCCTGGGTCTTCCAAGAGGATTCTTAAGGTACCAGAGATTTGCTAGGGAACCAAAAGTGCTTGAGAATCTGCCTGAGGGCTTGCATAGCTTTCACATTAAAAAAAGAAAAAGCTAGCAGATTTACTCCTTTTTAGGGGATCATATCAAGAAAGTTAGTCTGGTTGGAAACCAAGAGAATGGCTGATGTCTCTTTCTTGGAATATGTGAAATAAATTTAGCAGTTTAACTAAATACAAATATATGCATTGTGTAATCCACTCAGAATTAAACAGACAAAAGGTATGCTTGCTTTGGAATGATTTTAGGCATTGTACAACCTTGAATCACTTGAGCATGTAATAACTAATAAATAATGCAGATCCATGTGATTATTAAAATGACTGTAGCTGAGAGCTCTAATTTTCCTGTCTTGAAACTGTATAAGAACTCATGTGATTAAGTTCACAGTTTATTGTTTGTCTGTTTAGTATTTTAGAAATATACCAGCACTACTAATTAACTAATGTCTTTTATTTATTATATTATGATAAAGTAAAAATTTCACTTGCATTAAGTCTAAACTGAGAAGGTAATTACTGGGAGGAGAATGAGCAGCTTTGACTTTGACAGGCGGTTTGTGCAGGAAAGCACAGTGCCGTGTTGTTTACAGCTTTTCTAGAGCAGCTGTGCGACCAGGGTAGAGAGTGTTGAAATTCAATACCAAATACAGTAAAAACAAATGTAAATAAAAGAAAACACATCATCAATAAAACTGTTATTATGCGTGACCGTATTCTATTTGGTGATCCATCAGTCTCTAAAAAG